ATGGCGGTACGCGCCTGTGGTCCCAGCTACTCACAAAGCTGAGGCAGAATAGTTTGAACCCAGGAGTTTGACGCTGCAGTGATCTAGGACTGCAACACTGCACTGAATTTTCTGAATAACTAATGACACTGAGCTTGGATGACAGACTCTGTCAAATGAAATACTAAGTGCTGATGAGGATGTAGAGCAACTAAAATTCTCATTCATTGCTGGGCCCTGGATTCTACCCTGGCTAGTACTTCTACTTTCTGAACTTTAGTTTGCCCATCTGTGAAGTAAAGGGGTTGTCCTAAGGTTCTATGAATCAAACACATGTCTATAGAAAGAAAGGTGGCAATATGTAGCAAAATATTTCAGTCAGTCCTCTTTTGGGATTACAGCTTAAGGAAGTACTGGTATCCCTTACCATCCAAGCTCTTGCTATCAGAATGCTTCCTTTTCAAACTCAGAGACCAAATAGATTTGATAGTAATAGATGCTTATAATTCAAAATCAGAACAAGCTTTAAGCAATATATGATTATCACATTATTTTAATGAAAAATCAGAAATAATCTAAGTGTTCAGCAATAAAGCAATATTCTTTACAGTGCATCCAGACTGAGTCTCCTAAAACACAAATCTGATCACATCCTTCCCCTGCTTTAAGTCCTTCCATGGTTCCTACTGTCTATGTTAAACGTGGGTTTGAATCCCAATCTTGCCATGGATTGGCTGAACCTGGGCAAGTTAATTAATCTCTCTAGACCTTAATTTCTCATCTGTAAATAAAGTATCACACATACACAGATGTTCAATAATGATATGGTTTGGCTGTATCCGCACCCAAATCTCATCTTGAATTGTAGCTCTCATAATTCCCACGTGTTGTGGGAAGGACTCAGTGGAAGATAATTCAATCATGGGGGTAGTTCCCCCATACTGTTCTCATGGTAGTGAATAAGTCTCACGAGATCTGATGGTTTTATAAGGGGAAACCCCTTTCACTTTCTCATTCTGTCTGCCTGCTGCCATCCATGTAAGATGTGACTTGCTCCTCCTTGTCTTCCACCACGATTGTGAGGCCTCCCTAGCCACGTGGAGCTGTGAGTTCATTAAACGTCTTTCCTTTATAAATAAAATAACTCATAGCAGTTCTATTTGTAACAGCTCAAAGGTGGAGACAACCCAAATGTCCTTCAATGGATGGTTAAATATACCATGGTACATCTATACCATAGATTACTACTCAGCAATAAAAAGGACAAACTATTGATACAAGCAACCACTTGGGTGAATCTCCAGGGAATTGTGCCAAGTGGAAAGAGCCAAGCCCAAATGATTATACACTATATGATTCCAGGTATGTAACATTTTTTAAATAACACAGTTATAAGAGTTCACTTATTAAATGCTGACGTTAACAGAACCCACAGAGCCGCATTTCCCTTGGTTTCGGAGGACACGCGAAAAATAACAACAGCAAAGGGTTCTCGAGCATCTCCTTCGCGCCAGACGGTGTGTTGTACTTTGTCATCGTCGCAGTAAGGCCGGTGCTATCGCCCTCCTAGTTTGACCAAGCGAGAGGACTTTCTCCAGATGGGCCCCTCCCGAGAGAATGGTCGCCGTCCCGCTCTCCTGTTCGGGTCACCACCGGCCGGGCGCCACTCGAACGAGCCCCGGCCAGCCGTCACCCTAATCATTCCCGAAGGAGGGGCCATCAGAGCTACAGCTCATCAGGGTCAATCAGAAGGGGCGCCCGCACGCAAAGGTCACCTGCAAACCGAAGCGGCGCACGGATAAGGTCCGGGACTTGAAGTCTATCTCCAAACATTCAGGCTCCTCCTCCGACTCCTCCTCGAACTGGCGCTCAGAGGCGCCACCATTCGGAAGGAGCCCAGGCCACGCGCAGCTCGCCCTCCCGCACCGCGAGGGCAGCAGCCGCCTCATGCGACTCGAGAACGCTAGAGGGCGCCGCTTCCGGGAGCCCGCAAGCGGCTTCCGGGTGCTCGCGCGCCGACCTGGACGCAGAGAAGCCAGAGACTTTCGCTTCCGGCTGCCGCAGGCGCTTCGCTGGTGCAGGTAAGCTCCGCACACTCTCGGCCGGTCCCGAGTCCGACTCCCTCAAGGGTGACGCGAGCTCTGCCCTTTAACCGGAAACGTCTCCCTGCTCACCCCACCCCCGCGCAGACGCAGTGCTGAGCACACAGCTACCGGACAAAGAGTGACGCCCGGAGCTGGAGTTATGGCGGCTACGGAGCCGATCTTGGCGGCCACTGGGAGTCCCGCGGCGGTGCCACCGGAGAAACTGGAAGGAGCCGGTTCGAGCTCAGCCCCTGAGCGTAACTGTGTGGGCTCCTCGCTGCCAGAGGCCTCACCGCCTGCCCCTGAGCCTTCCAGTCCCAACGCCGCGGTCCCTGAAGCCATCCCTACGCCCCGAGCTGCGGCCTCCGCGGCCCTGGAGCTGCCTCTCGGGCCCGCACCCGTGAGCGTAGCGCCTCAGGCCGAAGCTGAAGCGCGCTCCACACCAGGCCCCGCCGGCTCTAGACTCGGTCCCGAGACGTTCCGCCAGCGTTTCCGGCAGTTCCGCTACCAGGATGCGGCGGGTCCCCGGGAGGCTTTCCGGCAGCTGCGGGAGCTGTCCCGCCAGTGGCTGCGGCCTGACATCCGCACCAAGGAGCAGATCGTGGAGATGCTGGTGCAAGAGCAGCTGCTCGCCATCCTGCCCGAGGCGGCTCGGGCCCGGCGGATCCGCCGCCGCACGGATGTGCGCATCACTGGCTGAGCGGTGGAGCTGCGGGCGGCCAGGGCCGGGCGCTCTGTGCGGACTGGGGCCATGATCGGGCCCGGGGGCCTGAGCCTGGGACCCCACCCCGTGTTAATGAAAAATGAGTTTTGGCAGCGCCTGTGGTCTGGTGTGTCTCTTTCATTCGTTCTT